GGATTTACAGCTACATGAAAGAGAAAGGCATCAAAATTCAGGCCTTATTCAGCCTTGGGTCTGTGGTGCCTTGAGATAAAAGAGAAACAATTTATACCGGCACCGAATTAAAAAGTCCTTTTCTTCCTATCTTAGCTCGTTTTCTTCTCCTTTCCTATCTTAACATAGGGACATTCCTCTCCAGCAGCGGGCATAATGGCATGATTATGTTTTCCTCTATTTAGGGTTACTCCCCTAGCCTTGCAACCACTCCTTATTCTTTCATCTCTTTCAAAGTTTCTATTCTCCCGGACCCTTACGTTTTATTCCGTCCCTCCCTCTCTCCTCCTCTTCCTCCTCCTCCGTTTTCCCAGCTAGCTCACTCCGCCCCTCGCCGTCACTACCTTCCCTCCCCCGAGGCTCCTTCCCGCTCCTCCCGCCACCCCCCCCACCCCCTCGCCTTCAGAAAGCTCCAATCAGGAGCTCCGAAGGTGTCTCGAAGGCCCGCCCCCTCCTCCTATCCACTTTTCTTCCCCCCAATTTCTCCCTCCCCCCTTCCCCCCCCCACTCAAGTCCTGCGGACCTGGGGGCTTCGGGATCTGGGCGCTATGAAAAGTGTCTGCCCAGTCACTTCCGGTAAGGGCGCTGCGGCGCGAAGCTTCCCGCGGGACCGTTAAGGAGGGAGTGGGAGTTCCCGGTGGGCCAGGGAAGGAAGGCGCTGCCAGGAAAGGGGATCGCGAAGGGGAGCGGGAGCAGGAGCGAACTAGCGCGAGCGTCTGGGGCACTTTAGCCGCCCCTTTCCAGCCGCCCCCTCACGCGCGAGCTCCCCCGCCCCCCGGGCGGCTGCAGCGCTTCCCTCACCCCCACTCCCTGAGGTTGACACCGCCCCTCCCTCGGCGCCGCGTGACCGGAAATGGCGCCATCTTTAGCCTCTTGTGCTATTGACAATAACAAGCCCTGGTTCTTTCCCCCTCCCCCTTTCCCCCAACCACAGCCTCTCCCCTCCCAGGGAGAGGGAGAAAAGGAGGAGGAGCTGCAGCCTCACAGACTCGCTGAGTCGCTCCTGCAGAAAGGGGGGGAGAGAGATCGAAAAGCAGGGGAGGGGGACGGCACGGCCGTTTACCTGTCTGCCTCCTCATTCGCTCTCCCCCCTCGTTCTGCTCACTCCTGGTGTCAGCCTATCCGCCTTCCCAAACCCTCCCATTCCCCCGGTGTAGCCCCCCCCTTCACTTTCCTTCTCGTCCTCTGTGTTTCTCCTCTCTTCTTTCTTCCCTTCCCCCTCTAGCATTGCTACCTTCTCTCCTACACGCACGCAGGCATATAAACGTAGGTTTTTGATGCTCCTCTGCCTGTTGACCCCGCTATTTTCATGTTTCCAACAGGTTTTTCTTCCCCCAGTCCCTCAGCTGCTGCTGCTGCTCAGGAGGTCAGATCTGCCACTGATGGTAATACCAGCACCACTCCGCCCACCTCTGCCAAGAAGAGAAAGTTAAACAGCAGCAGCAGTAGCAGCAGTAACAGTAGTAACGAGAGAGAAGACTTTGATTCCACCTCTTCCTCCTCTTCCACTCCTCCTTTACAACCCAGGGATTCGGCATCCCCTTCAACCTCGTCCTTCTGCCTGGGGGTTTCAGTGGCTGCTTCCAGCCACGTACCGATACAGAAGAAGCTGCGTTTTGAAGACACCCTGGAGTTTGTAGGGTTTGATGCGAAGATGGCTGAGGAATCCTCCTCCTCCTCCTCCTCATCTTCACCAACTGCTGCAACATCTCAGCAGCAGCAACTTAAAAATAAGAGTATATTAATCTCTTCTGTGGCTTCGGTGCATCATGCAAACGGCCTAGCCAAATCTTCTACCACCGTCTCTAGCTTTGCTAACAGCAAACCTGGCTCTGCTAAGAAGTTAGTGATCAAGAACTTTAAAGGTAACCAAGGCCAAAATCCATAATCACCTAATATTCTGATGCCAACCTTTTACATATCATCTAGATAAGCCTAAATTACCAGAAAACTACACAGATGAAACCTGGCAAAAACTGAAAGAAGCAGTGGAAGCTATTCAGAATAGTACTTCAATTAAGTACAATTTAGAAGAACTCTACCAGGTATGTATTAATATGCATAACCAGATTTGATTCCTCTCCTTAAGAAAGTATTTTAACCTTGCAGGCTGTAGAAAATCTCTGTTCTTACAAGATTTCTGCAAACTTGTACAAACAGCTGAGACAGATCTGCGAAGATCACATCAAAGCACAGATTCATCAATTCAGAGAATATCCTTTTTAAAACAAAAAATCGTGAATAGACGCTTTAAAATATCCTTAACATATGTTTCAGGGATTCATTGGATAGCGTTCTTTTTTTAAAGAAGATTGATAGATGCTGGCAAAACCATTGCAGACAAATGGTAAGCTGGAAAAAGTATTGTATTTCGGCTAAACTTGTTTGATTTCTTTTTTTTTCATTGGCAGATCATGATCAGGAGCATTTTTTTGTTTCTGGATAGAACTTACGTTCTTCAGAATTCAATGCTACCCTCCATTTGGTAAGGATGCCAGAAAAATATGAAAAGATTGTTTAATTTAGGTTATATGTGTTTTTTATTTTAGGGACATGGGACTGGAGTTATTTAGGGCTCATATTATAAGTGATCAGAAAGTGCAGAATAAGACAATTGATGGCATTCTTCTCTTGATTGAGAGGGAAAGGAATGGTGAAGCAATTGATAGAAGTTTACTTCGAAGCCTTTTAAGCATGCTGTCTGATTTGCAAGTAAGTTAACTACTACACCTACTATACAGAGCAAATGATCTCCTTCATTTTGTTCCCCCTCCAGATTTATCAAGATTCTTTTGAACAACGATTTTTGGAAGAAACTAACCGGCTCTATGCAGCTGAAGGCCAAAAATTAATGCAAGAAAGAGAGGTATTTAAAAATCATGACTAATAAATTCTCACGAAAACAATAATGTAAAAAACTATCTTTGTAGGTTCCTGAATATCTACATCATGTTAACAAACGTCTAGAAGAAGAAGCAGACAGACTTATTACTTACTTAGATCAGACCACCCAGTAAGTACCACATGCTGAATTTAATAGTCTTAAATAATACTAACCTTTTTTTTTTTCCTTGTAGGAAGTCATTAATTGCTACTGTAGAAAAACAACTTCTAGGTGAACACTTAACAGCAATTCTTCAGAAAGGTAATTGGCAATTTGTAAATAAGAGATTGCTTATATTTTAATGCCAAAATGTTTTAAAATACAGGTTTAAATAACCTCCTTGATGAAAACCGAATTCAAGATTTGTCTCTTCTGTATCAGCTCTTCAGTAGAGTTCGAGGTGGAGTTCAGGTTCTTTTGCAGCAGTGGATCGAATATATCAAGGTATTAACAATTTACCTGTGATTTTTCTCTCTTTACAGTAAAAAGTGGTAATTTTTTGTTTTAGGCATTTGGCAGCACTATTGTAATTAATCCTGAAAAAGATAAAACCATGGTTCAAGAATTGCTGGATTTTAAAGATAAGGTTGACCATATAATTGATATCTGCTTTCTGAAGAATGAGAAATTTATCAATGCCATGAAAGAAGCATTTGAAACGTTCATTAACAAAAGACCAAATAAACCAGCTGAACTTATAGGTATGTTTTCCAGTCCTTTTTCCAGTTGTTTATTATTAAACAACAAACTTTTCCCCCATTTTAGCTAAGTATGTAGATTCAAAACTTCGTGCAGGCAACAAAGAAGCTACAGATGAAGAACTTGAGAAAATGTTGGATAAAATTATGATCATATTTAGATTTATCTATGGTAAGTATTTACTAATGTTTTAATATTTTTCTATATTATAAATTTTGCATTTCTTTTTACATAGGCAAGGATGTTTTTGAGGCCTTCTATAAGAAAGATTTAGCCAAGCGCCTGTTAGTCGGAAAGAGTGCATCTGTAGATGCTGAAAAATCAATGCTGTCCAAACTTAAACATGGTAGGTTTCTCATTCTTTCTGTTCCTTTTCTTAAATATTATACATGTACAAACATCTTTAATAGAATGCGGAGCTGCTTTCACCAGCAAACTTGAAGGAATGTTTAAAGACATGGAACTTTCTAAAGACATCATGATTCAGTTCAAACAGGTAAAAGTGAGTTAAACTCTTAATTCCTCAAAAGATCTCAGTGTGTGTTTTGATCTTCTTATAGTATATGCAGAATCAGAATGTTCCGGGAAATATTGAGTTAACTGTGAATATCCTGACAATGGGCTATTGGCCGACATATGTGCCTATGGAAGTTCATTTACCACCAGAGGTAAGAGTTACTGTTTAGAACTGAGTTATAGGGCTTAAATAAAGCCTTATTTTATTTACTTTAGATGGTAAAACTTCAGGAGATTTTCAAGACATTTTACCTAGGCAAACATAGTGGCAGGAAACTTCAGTGGCAGTCAACCCTAGGACACTGTGTGTTAAAAGCAGAATTTAAAGAGGTAAGTGGATGTTCCCAAAACTTTTAGTTTTCGTGATGACTAAACACTTTTATTTCTTCAACAGGGTAAAAAGGAACTCCAGGTCTCTCTTTTTCAAACACTGGTGCTGCTAATGTTTAATGAGGGAGAGGAGTTCAGTTTAGAAGAGATCAAGCAGGCAACTGGAATAGGTTTGTAGCAAACATTAATTGTTCACTATGTGAACAAATAACTAAACCTCTGTTTCTTCTTCAGAGGATGGAGAGTTAAGGAGAACACTGCAGTCATTAGCCTGTGGCAAAGCTAGAGTTCTGGCGAAAAATCCAAAGGGCAAAGACATTGAAGATGGTGACAAGTTCATTTGTAATGATGATTTCAAACATAAACTTTTCAGGATAAAGATCAATCAAATCCAGATGAAAGAAACGGTATTTCTTTCACTTTCTCTTAGTCCTAACACTATAATTCCTAGGTTTAAAACTTTTTTGTTAGGTTGAAGAACAAGCAAGCACTACAGAAAGAGTATTTCAAGACAGACAGTATCAAATTGATGCTGCAATTGTTCGAATTATGAAGATGAGAAAGACACTTAGCCACAATCTCCTTGTTTCAGAAGTGTACAACCAGTTGAAATTTCCAGTAAAGGTAGGTACTTCTGTGTTTTCCTATTGAGCGTGACTTTACATTGAAAATTTGCCTTCTCTTACAGCCTGCTGATCTTAAGAAGAGAATAGAATCTTTAATTGACCGGGACTACATGGAAAGAGATAAAGAAAATCCAAACCAGTACAACTATATTGCATAGAATGTTGGCCTTGCAGCATTTGGTGTCATATGCAGTAGCCAGTGGATAAACTAACCTGTTGATTCAATATTATTTGACTCCTTTTTTACTACCGATGACCAAATGAAGCAGTGTAATTAATGGAAATAGTTGAGTGGACTTTTTCTCAGTGGTTAACATGCCCATTTTAAAGAGTAATACTTACCTTTAAGAAGAATGTTGTTGAACTCTTTGCATGTTATTTAGTATGATGTGCAGAAAACACTTAAGAACGTACCTGGTCTTCATGAATTCCTCTTTGGAACTGGGAAAGAGATCCCTGTGGCTATTAAAAAGGGGGGAGGGTTCTTACACACCATTAATTATGAAGCAAAAGGTTTATTTGCTTAAAATGTCATTTAAAGATACTTAAACTGCATGCAAACTTTATTTACTGTACAGAGTTCTGGATGTATTTATCAAATAGAAAAACCACCCTTGACTTGGTTGTTCACCCGTTTTGTGATTTCCCTTGAAAAGAGAAATGAATTGTCATAGCTATTGATATTTTACTAGGTGATGTTCTGTTACACTGAAAGGGATGTTTTTTAAAAAAAATTATTTGGAAACAAGTTTTCAAGTAGGGGGACAGTTGCTTACATAATATCTTGTATATTCACATCCTAAAAATTTTCATTTATGAGTATGGGATGTGTGTATATGGCTTAGCCCCAAGTTAACTGTGCTGATTAACAAGTACTTATAAAAATAGCTAAAGTAGAAAATTAATGATCAGTTGTACTAGAGGAACATCATAGAAGAGAAAAATCCAACTCTTTATATTAAAAATGAATACAATAAGAAAATTGCAAAAGAGACCAAAATGAACGTGTTTTGTAAATTGTTACAGGAGCAAAAACTTTGCAACTAGTTTTCAACATACTTTAGACTTTAAATGTTGTTTGGACAGTTTTGTCTTCAACTTGGACCAATTGTAGATTGTTACAGGCTTCCTAGGATTTAGCATTCCTATTTTCTCTACCAAAGTTTTTTTTAGAAGCATCCCAACTCTTCTCTTTGTTGATAAATAAGCCTTTCCTGTCATCTTCATTTTAACTTGCTAAAACCCTAGATACAAAGGTCCTCCCTCATTTTTCCCACAGAGCCCCTGTTTGGGAATTTGAGATTCTGTGTCATGCTGGTTTTCCTTTCAGAATTGCTTGAAATCGAGTTCTCTTAGCCACTGGACACCTAGTTTTCAGGAGAATGTCCCAAGATTGTTTATATATACAAAATGGCAAAAGTACTGTTTTTCGAATTGATAATTCAAGCAAAGGCTTCTCTTTACTGTCACTGATTTTTTTTTGTTTTTATTTTGTTTCCTTGTTTCTATTTCCTTGAAGCTTTGAAGGGAGGAGAAGCAGAAAATTTTGTTTATGTTTGTTAAAAATCAGAACTACTTAATGCTTTTTGCCACAGCATATTTCCTTGCCTGTTGGAGCCGTTAGGAAGATTACCTATGTCCTAATCTTCAACCTGAGAAGATTTTTGACTCTTGTGTCTACTGTTGATTGTTTGCTTGAGTTCTCAAAGACCTGTGGCCAGGTATTTTAAAAAGTCGTCTATTTCTTTCTAGTTGCATCAACTTGCACACTGGTGTCTAACTATATGTGGTATTCGGAACTTGTAATTCTTATTGAGCAGCCATTGCCTATATTTTCTCAGCTCCTCACTGATTTCTTTATATGAGCTCAGCTGACAAGCAAATGCAGCTATTTTGTTTACCCTCTCTTCATACCGGACCATCAACAACAGTGTTCTAACTCATCCCTGATGGTCTGTGAGATGTAGACTATTACACAAGATTCAAGTTACTCGTAAGCAACTTTTAGATAGAGTTGGTCCTGTTAGGAGGAGACTCTTGATGTCACCTTCAGTATCTTGAAAGCGGGTCCCCTCCCCGAGGCTCTTAATTCTTTGAAAACTTGATGCTGTTTCAGCTGAAAAATTAGCAAGACTGTTAAAAAAAAAAAGTTGAGGGGAGCTGTTTAAGAAACTGAAAAGTAATTGCAAACTACATTGGATAATTGTGACTTTCAGTTGTTGTTCTGTATCAGTTGAATTTTTGTGCTCTTTTCCCTGTGTACGTGGTGGTTCTATTTTTCTCCAATAAAACTTTTATTTAAAAAAAGTTTCTAGAGAAGATCTTTAAAATTCAAGTATTGTAAGAAAGTTATAAAATCACAGGACTTAAAATCTTCCTAACAACTTCTAATGAACTCACATTTGTTGATTTTGTTATTTTTAAACTTTTTAAAAATTTTGTAATGGTTTTGTGGTAATGCTATAAGAGTATGGGGGAGGGCATGGTTAACAGGGTGAGGAAAATTCCCAGGAATCCTCAAGGTGGATAATTATTCTTAAACATGCGGATACAAGTATAAACATTGCTTCATTCAAATCCTCAGTGTCAAATTGTTTCATAAAGTCAATATGAAATGAGTCTAGATTTGAGTTCAGGGGAGAAGAAAAGATTACTCTTAGTTATGGCATTTGCTCTGCCTTTTCTGTTAATAGTTTTTTGAGTTCTGGGCCAGATACTCTCAGAGTAAGATGTTCCTCAAAGTTTTTGAACCCAGTTCCTGAGTCTGCTTGAATGGTCTTAATATGATGTCTAGCCATACTCTTGAAATTTTTGCTGTGTATGTGAGTGTACAGTTCAGAAAACCAGTTTATCTGGGCATCTGGATCTAAAGATTTGAGAAGTTTGTTTTTTAATCTGGATATTCATAAATCTTTTAAAATGAGCTGGTCTTTGTTTTCATGACCACTCTGTTTAATGCTGTGAATGGCAGGAGTGTTGTGAGCGTGTTCTATTCTCTTATTTACATAAAATTGCCAAAACAAATTGTTCATTAAAAAGAAAAGAGCAGTACTGATGAAAATTTGCATAATTATGCTTTGTAAAATGATATCT